TTTCAATTCTTTTGGACATATTCCTAAAATTGGGATTGCTGAAACGTATAATAATTCTGTTTTTAATGTTTTGAGGAACTGACACATTATTTTTCATAGTGACTGCACCATTTTCTGTTTCCACCGACAGTGTATAGGAGTTTCAATTCCCTAAATTCTAGCCAACATTTCTTTTGTTTTTTGATAATAGCCATGCTAATAGGCATGAGGCAATATCTCATTGGTGTTTGGATATGCATTTCCTTGACAACTAGTGATGCTGAACATATTTGCTGTTGGCCATTTGTATATTTCCTTTAGAGAAATGTCTTCAAGTTTTTCACCCACTTTGAAATTGCATTATTATCATTATTATTTTTGCCATAGTATGACTGATTTTTAAGTGCTTCTTATATAATGGAGTTATTTAAATTTATTTTTTCTGTTTATTATTTGCCTGTTAAATTTGTCTTTATTTTCTAGTGATTTTAAATTGTTTTAATTTCTAACATTTTCCCTATATATGTGTTTGCCATTGATAAGTTTTAAATTTCATTATCAAATATGCTATAACTCTTTTTGTATTGTTTTTCCTTCATAGGGGCAGGATATACTTAAAAGTTTTTATTTATTCCAAAATAATTTAAATAGTCTCTCTATATTTCTAGTAATTAAAAAAATTACTCCTTTGCAATTTATGTTAAGTATAAGTTATAAAATATAATTCTTTTTAAAAATCTGGTTAACCAGTTGTTCCAGCACAACTTATTGTGTCCTCTGGGACAATAGAATTGAAAATGCACATTTTCCACCCCTAATCCTGGGAAATTCGCCATTTTTCTTACTTCTTCTGTGAAACTCAAAAGTTGTGTTTCTATGCTCTTTGGATGAAGTGCAAATCAACTTTTAAATTATCCCCTCAAGGCTTATGTTCCTACCTGGCTTCCCCTGGCCTCCAGAGGATTGATTTTTGTAGTTACAACCCATGCTGCTAGTTAGTTTACTGTTACATCAGGGCAGAAACTGATGGATACCAACATGTAGAGGATAAAGTCCTCCACTGTGGGTGGTGGAAGAGGCTTCTTCTACCTCCTCCCCATAGTTCCTGAAGGCACCAAGACTGTCACAGTAATTGGTAGGTGGAAAGTTGTTATAACCTTTACATAATGGACTAATTATAGTTTCTTTAATTTTCATAGTTATATTATGAAAAGAGTAAATTGAAGAAATGGAAACTGCAAATTACACCAAGGTGACAGAATTTGTTCTCACTGGCCTATCCCAGACTCGGGAGGTCCAACTAGTCCTATTTGTTATATTTCTATCCTTCTATTTGTTCATCCTACCAGGAAATATCCTTATCATTTGCACCATCAGGCTAGACCCTCATCTGACTTCTCCTATGTATTTCCTGTTGGCTAATCTGGCCCTCCTTGATATTTGGTACTCTTCCATTACAGCCCCTAAAATGCTCATAGACTTCTTTGTGGAGAGGAAGATAATTTCCTTTGGTGGATGCATTGCACAGCTCTTCTTCTTACACTTTGTTGGGGCTTCGGAGATGTTCTTGCTCACAGTGATGGCCTATGACCGCTATGCTGCTATCTGCCGACCCCTCCACTATGCTACCATCATGAATCGACGTCTCTGCTGTATCCTGGTGGCTCTCTCCTGGATGGGGGGCTTCATTCATTCTATAATACAGGTGGCTCTCATTGTTCGACTTCCTTTCTGTGGGCCCAATGAGTTAGACAGTTACTTCTGTGACATCACACAGGTTGTCCGGATTGCCTGTGCCAACACCTTCCCAGAGGAGTTAGTGATGATCTGTAGTAGTGGTCTGATCTCTGTGGTGTGTTTCATTGCTCTGTTAATGTCCTATGCCTTCCTTCTGGCCTTGCTCAAGAAACATTCAGGCTCAGGTGAGAATACCAACAGGGCCATGTCCACCTGCTATTCCCACATTACCATTGTGGTGCTAATGTTTGGGCCATCCATCTACATTTATGCTCGCCCATTTGACTCATTTTCCCTAGATAAAGTGGTGTCTGTGTTTCATACTGTAATATTCCCTTTACTTAATCCCATTATTTACACATTGAGAAACAAGGAAGTAAAGGCAGCCATGAGGAAGGTGGTCACCAAATATATTTTGTGTGAAGAGAAGTGAAAGATAAATTATACATTTTATAGTCCTCCTGAGGATCATTGTCCTAAAGCAGGAAGTATTTGCAGTAATAATGCTGCATTCACTTCCTCCGTTCATTTGTGTTCTTAAAATTTTACTATAATTTTTCTCTATTAATTCCTCTTTATATTGAAAAAATAGAGGCATTAAGATGAAAATAAATTTACTCACACCTACCCTGAAATTCCAGGCAGATCATTATTAGAATTTGAGATATAATAATAATCTGCTAAAGTACATTTTAACTAATTGTTTATTGAGTAACTACTCTGCAGAGGCTCTGGCTTTGAGGGGAACATGTTGATAAAAATAAATAAGACATGGAGACGTGTCCATTACAAATATGAAGTAAATGGCAAGCATATGGATGCAGCTAGCTTCAAGTTAGCAAATAAATATTGTCAAGTTTCAGTGTTGGCTCAGTGGAATGGTATCTGGTAAACATCTTGCTGGGTCTGGAAAAACAGATTATTTGTCCTTTATCTCCTCTTATTTCCAGAGTTGATGGAAAATGAGGATTCATTTATAGAAGGTATTTCAGTTTATATTTCAGGTGGTGTCCATTCAACAGTTGGAGACAGAACTCAAAATTTTATCACATTATGAAAACAAATTTTATGAATTCAAAGCAGAGTATAATTTGGCTGATACATGAGATTCATGTCATTCCAGATGAAGCCTCCAGGCAACTAGCAATTTTTATAGCCAGTCCCTACTTACATCCTTCAGAGTGAAAGCAGGCTTGGGGAGAAAGCTTCTAGGTTGACTGGAATTGGTAGACATCTAGCCGTGTAGTTTTTTTCTAAACTATCATCTCCTTTGCCACTTTTGTATGTTTTCCGTAATTGCTAATCCTGCCTCTCATGTTAAACTTAAATTGGTTAGGTGCTGTTTTTGTTAGCGCTTAATTCAGAGTTATTTCCCATTGAGAGACCTGGATGTGTTGGTTCCCATGATCCCTTAGAGAATTATTAGGGACTGATTTCCTATTTTCAAGCACTAAAAACTCACTCTCCAAGCTTCTGAATGTAAGAGGTAGATTAGAACATTTGATTTTATAGGTTATGTTTTTTACTTAAATTTATTAGTTTTTCATTTCAAAACTAGGAAATATTTTCATTGAAGGGCAAGAATGCATTGGGTGTATTAAGCTTTAGTCTTCTTTTTTAAATTTGATAATGTAATATGGACTAAATTTTAAGTGAATTAGATCCTTGTCAACATTAGGAATGAATATATAAAAATAAATCGTATAACTATTCCTAGAGTTACTATTTATTTACAGAGATTTATTTATTAATTGAGGAGGTAATTTATGCCAGACCCAGTGTACCTCGGATGCACAGGATGGAATGGTGGTACACAAAGCTTGTTTTTTGCTTTGGGAATTTTTCCTTATGGTGACCTTCTTCGATCTTCAATGCTACGTTACTTCTCTTCTAGGAACCCAAAGGCATGGATTGATGTTATGAGTCCTGATTTTTGAGTTGACTTCTCATCACCTGGAAGTGAATAAAGCAGTAGACTTCTCTAACATTTTGTAACACAGCATGAAAAAATATAAAGTACAAAAGATATATATATATAATATGATAAAATGATGAGTTATGTTTCTAAATCTTTTATCATCTTACTGTCATTTCTCTGTATTTGATCTAGCCAGACTTCTATTCATTTTGTCACTTATCTTTCATCAAACTAGGGCTGATGTTCTTTGGAAAGGGACCACTGATTTGATATGCTCTTCAAACACCAGCACACTGTACTACAGAAGGATATTTACTGAAAATACTGAAGCTAGTAATACAAAGGAAAAAGGCATAAAAACAGTAGTGTGATAACTAATTGCTTACTTGGGAATATTATCTGAAATTAGAAACTAATATCAATGAAGAAAAAGGGGAACTTTTGGCAAACTCTAGTAAGTAATAACTGAGCCTGATTCATGGAGGACATAATTGGAATAAGGACTGAGAGCAATTTCACCCCTTGGAGGACATTTGGAAGTGCCCAGAGACATTTGTGGTGGTCACAACTGAGGACGTATATTGGCATCTTGTACTATTTAGACATCTTACAATGCACAGGACAGCCCCCAGCCCCTGACTCCCACATGAATTATCTGGCCCAAAATGTCAATAGTGCCGAGAATGAAGAACTCCATCAGGTTGAGAAACTCTGACTTAAATAATGGGCAGGGATAAGGCAGGTTAGTGTAGAAGAAATAGGTGTTAACCTCATATGCAATGTTGTGTCATTGAATATTGTTTCCAAATAGCTCAGTATCCTCAGCAATCACATACAAAATATGCCTCAGGACTCCTTTTCCCTATATAACTCCTACATTTTCTTTCAGTTACTTTTAAATGTCTTTTAATCTCTTTTTTTCTTTCAGTCTCTCCTAGTCCTCCTTCTTTCAAAACTGCTGCTGAGCTACTATGTTTAA